CCTTGCTTTGCAAACAGAATGCAAGCGTTAACTTTGGTCTTCTGTATTTTGGACTAAATACTAATTGACTAGAGTGCTGTAAACTTGCTGTAACATTTATGGCAATTGCAAGTTGCCCTGCTAGGCAGTTGTAATCTGGCATTAACTTATTTTCTATATCCAGTTTAATATGAATCTGGTGTTGATGCAATGCCTCAGTGATGCATTAGATCTCTAATAAAGTCTGTATATACATGTACACTTTGATCCTGCTGGAAAATTTTATCAGCAAACACATTGTCTAATCTTTCAAAACAGATTTAAGGAAAGGACTGAAAGTACAGACTGAACAGTGTGGTTCTTTGAAAGGTTTGGTTTTTTAATTTTTATTCTAAAATTCAACCTTTTTTTTTGTCGATTTAACCATTTCCATTTTGAACTGCTATTTGTATTGTGCTTTTTACTTGAGTCGTCTTCAATGTTAATAAGTTTCTGTACAGTAATAAGCACGCAGAATTCTTTAGAGAAAAAGAAAACAAGCGTTGTTTTGGTAGTTGAAACTGAGACGTAACATTTTGCCTTGTAGGTATATTCACGATAGAAAATGTGTGCTGGAATTTCACAATGCTGCTAAGTATAGCATCTTGAACAACCTTCAGTGGAGAAAATGTAGATGCTCTTGTATATACAATAAGAAATATCACTTTCATTCAAATGTACATATGTTCCTTACAAGAGCAAATGCTTCTTCTTGATCAAGAGAGCAGGTATAGTGTTTGTTTATTTTGTCTTAGGTATGGAAGAAAAAAATTGGACTGTTACATGCACTTTCTTGGAAAGTTGAAAGGAAAGGGGGGGTCCAATTTCTTTAACATTTAATACTTACTAACAACAGAGATACTGTAATTTTACTCAAGTAATCAAATACATTTTTTTTGCAACAGATAAAACAAAATACTGTGTCTGTGTTTTTAGAGTGCATTTCCATTTAGCCAGGCCCCAAATGCGTTTTAACATTTCCCCAGGCAGCAGTCAATTGTGTATGTGAGTGTGTATCCCTCTTTAAATGAGGAATTGTAAAAGGCATAACAAACGGCTTTGCATGGGCCTGCGTTTTCTTTTATTTTGAAATTTGGAGGCCCTAGATATTTTCCCAGTATCTATGATTTATTTAGGAATGGATTTTATAGACTCCACTCGCTACCCACCCCACCCCCAAGAAAAGCAAAACAACGAAATGACATAAAAAGATGTTGTTGGAGGTTTTAACCCAACAGGTAAGTTTCTTTTAAGCAAGATATTTATGCCGATTTAGATTTCACTTTTACTATTCTGGTTTTATTTCACTTAATGCAGTCACGTTTTTTCAGGCAGCTGAGAGCCACATTGCTGGGGAGTTCCTGATGCTGCGGGGTTATATAATCTGACTTAAACTGGGCCTCAACCCAGAGAGGTCAACATGTTCTTTATTTAATTGGTCTTTTAGGCATTTAAACGCACATGCATATTTGAAAGAAAAAGTCTATTAGAAAGGTTATGTAGAGTCAGCTTGAATATTTCATCAAGCAAATTCAAATGGATTCTTCCCCTCTCCCTGTTGTTCTGGGGCGGAGGGGGGAACAGGCTTTCTTCCTCCTGAGCACTGTTTTGAGGTGAGCAAACGGACTGAAGGGAAGCTGTGTCCAGAGGGGTCGCCGATTTTTTTTTTTTTTTTAATGTTTCAGGGAGCTGGTGAACCGCGCATCCGGCGGTTGTGCCCAGGTAAGGTAGAAAGCGTCGGGCCGCTTCCTGCATCCTCTCTCCTGTCCCGTCCCCTCCGCTCCAGGAGTGACATTTTTTCCCCAAGAGTGGGGACACGGATTGAAGGCCGGAGTTCCAGCCAGAACTCTGGTTCTGCGCGGGCCAGATGGAGCTGTTTCCGTTGCACAGACGACGTCCACAACTTCCCATCGCTGGGCGTGGCGAGGAGGGGCTGCCCCGGGCTGCGCGCCCTTTACGCCCAGGGACAGGGCCTGGGGACATCTGAGGGAAGTGATCCGGGGGGCTGCCGCCCACCGAGAGGGGCAGGCTTCGACAGCGCCACCCTGCCGCACATGCCCGGCGCCTCGCCGGCCCTCTCCAAAGGTGTCCAGGGGCTGCGCCGCGACACTTTCCACCGAGCGTCTGCCAGCAGCTGGACCCCGCTCTCCAATGGCCGCCGCCGCCAAGTCCCCGGGGCTCCCGCACTCCGGGCCGGGCGCGAAGGTCACCGCCCTGCACCACCTTGGGCTGCGCGTCCATTTCCAAGAGGCAGGCAGTGGGGAGAGGGGAGCGGGGGCGCTGTGTTCCCTTTCCCTCTCATCACTAACCTCCCACCTTCCAGCGGTTTCTGAAAGTGAGTTAAGGGGAGCAAAAGTCACTTCTCTTTCCGGAGCCATCAGAAGAGTTTAGGAAAAGGTCAGAGGGTCTCTCTGTCTCTCCGTCTCTTTCTCTCCAACCCCCTCCTCTCTCTCTCTCTCTCTCTTTTTCTCTCTCTGTGTCTCCTTTTGTCCCTGCCTATCCATTTATTGATTGACTATCTTTCTAATCTATTGATTATTACCTGCCCATTCATTCCCCTTTCCATCCATTTCCAAAATAAGAAATCGCCCTCTGCCCTGCTTCTCCTCCCAGTGTGAAAAATACACTCAGCCTTTGGGCTCGGCCCGCAGAACAGAACTGGATTTACATTTACAAAGCAACAGGGTTGAGGTGAAGGCAGCTGACGGGCGCGCACCCCCTCCTCACCTACTCCCCGACCCTTGCCCCGCTACGCCTCACTAGAGGTGCCTCGTGGTGGTATTGAAATCACCGAGAACCGAATTCACTGAATTAAGGAAGGATTGTTGCTGCAACTAAGTTCACAGAATTGTTTAGCTAAAAATATTCACTTTGGT